TAAAGGTGGAGTCAAAAGACCTGAGTTCAAGTCCCAGCTCTGCCACTGGTTAGCTGTGGGATCTCGGGTAAGTTGCTCTCCCTCTCGGCCTCACGGACCTCCTGAATAAAAATTGAGGGTTAGACTGGATGATCTCTGAAGCCATCTCTAGCTTGGTAGTTTATGAGGTTAATAATTTATGAGCAAACAAAGTTAATTTATAGATAGAACATCATTATTTTTGAGTCAGAAAATGACTCTGTAACTATGTGCTTTTCTTGGTGATTTCACTTTTTTTTTTTCTTTTAGAGACATGGTCTTGCTATGTTGCCCAGGCTGGTATCCAACTCCTGGCCTCAAGCCATCCTCCTGCCTCGGCCTTCCAAAGTTGATTTCATTTTTGTCTTCCAGTATTGTTTTACTGTTGTTCCCTTTGAAAAATTCTAACCTATCTTTTCTGAACTTGAGCTGAGAAGGGAAGGGGTTTTGCCTCTGTTGGGCAAAAGGATGGTGGCAAGTAGTGTGACCAAGTGCCCTAACTTGCCAGGACTTAGGGGTTTCCCAAGTCAAGGGACTTTTCAGTCCTTGGCAGACTGGAATGGTTGATCACCCTAGTGGTGAGGAAAATGAAGGTTTGGAGGTGGCTTGGAGGAGAGGTTGCTGGGAGAGCTCTTCTCCTGTTCTCTGTTGATCAGGAGTTTCCCTCATCAACCTGCTGACTTTGCGTGGTGGTTTCATTACAAGTTGTGAGCCCCTTATTGGGGGTATAGGGAGGAGAAGTGAGGGCAGCCTTTAAACTAGTCATAGGCCCCAGTTGAGACAATTATTGCCGGGAAAGAAGCTGAAATGCTTGACTAGCACTGATGCTGTGGGGGATTTTCCCTCTTTCTTCAAAAAAACAGAAAAGACCCAGTGGAAAAAAAAAAAAAAGTGATGAGTTGTGAGGCAGGTCGCGGCCCTACTGCCTCAGGAGACGATGCGCAGCTCATTTGCTTAAATTTGCAGCTGACGGCTGCCACCTCTCTAGAGGCACCTGGCGGGGAGCCTCTCAACATAAGACAGTGACCAGTCTGGTGACTCACAGCCGGCACAGCCATGAACTACCCGCTAACGCTGGAAATGGACCTCGAGAACCTGGAGGACCTGGTGAGTAGACACGGGTAGCTTCCTGTCGCCGAGTCCTCACCCTCCCGTCTCCTTGCCCTTGCAGTTCTGGGAACTGGACAGATTGGACAACTATAACGACACCTCCCTGGTGGAAAATCATCTCTGCCCTGCCACAGAGGGGCCCCTCATGGCCTCCTTCAAGGCCGTGTTCGTGCCCGTGGCCTACAGCCTCATCTTCCTCCTGGGCGTGATCGGCAACGTCCTGGTGCTGGTGATCCTGGAGCGGCACCGGCAGACACGCAGTTCCACGGAGACCTTCCTGTTCCACCTGGCCGTGGCCGACCTCCTGCTGGTCTTCATCTTGCCCTTTGCCGTGGCCGAGGGCTCTGTGGGCTGGGTCCTGGGGACCTTCCTCTGCAAAACTGTGATTGCCCTGCACAAAGTCAACTTCTACTGCAGCAGCCTGCTCCTGGCCTGCATCGCCGTGGACCGCTACCTGGCCATTGTCCACGCCGTCCATGCCTACCGCCACCGCCGCCTCCTCTCCATCCACATCACCTGTGGGACCATCTGGCTGGTGGGCTTCCTCCTTGCCTTGCCAGAGATTCTCTTCGCCAAAGTCAGCCAAGGCCATCACAACAACTCCCTGCCACGTTGCACCTTCTCCCAAGAGAACCAAGCAGAAACGCATGCCTGGTTCACCTCCCGATTCCTCTACCATGTGGCGGGATTCCTGCTGCCCATGCTGGTGATGGGCTGGTGCTACGTGGGGGTAGTGCACAGGTTGCGCCAGGCCCAGCGGCGCCCTCAGCGGCAGAAGGCAGTCAGGGTGGCCATCCTGGTGACAAGCATCTTCTTCCTCTGCTGGTCACCCTACCACATCGTCATCTTCCTGGACACCCTGGCGAGGCTGAAGGCCGTGGACAATACCTGCAAGCTGAATGGCTCTCTCCCCGTGGCCATCACCATGTGTGAGTTCCTGGGCCTGGCCCACTGCTGCCTCAACCCCATGCTCTACACTTTCGCCGGCGTGAAGTTCCGCAGTGACCTGTCGCGGCTCCTGACGAAGCTGGGCTGTACCGGCCCTGCCTCCCTGTGCCAGCTCTTCCCTAGCTGGCGCAGGAGCAGTCTCTCTGAGTCAGAGAATGCCACCTCTCTCACCACGTTCTAGGTCCCAGTGTCCCCTTTTATTGCTGCTTTTCCTTGGGGCAGGCAGTGATGCTGGATGCTCCTTCCAACAGGAGCTGGGATCCTAAGGGCTCACCGTGGCTAAGAGTGTCCTAGGAGTATCCTCATTTGGGGTAGCTAGAGGAACCAACCCCCATTTCTAGAACATCCCTGCCAGCTCTTCTGCCGGCCCTGGGGCTAGGCTGGAGCCCAGGGAGCGGAAAGCAGCTCAAAGGCACAGTGAAGGCTGTCCTTACCCATCTGCACCCCCCTGGGCTGAGAGAACCTCACGCACCTCCCATCCTAATCATCCAATGCTCAAGAAACAACTTCTACTTCTGCCCTTGCCAACGGAGAGCGCCTGCCCCTCCCAGAACACACTCCATCAGCTTAGGGGCTGCTGACCTCCACAGCTTCCCCTCTCTCCTCCTGCCCACCTGTCAAACAAAGCCAGAAGCTGAGCACCAGGGGATGAGTGGAGGTTAAGGCTGAGGAAAGGCCAGCTGGCAGCAGAGTGTGGCCTTCGGACAACTCAGTCCCTAAAAACACAGACATTCTGCCAGGCCCCCAAGCCTGCAGTCATCTTGACCAAGCAGGAAGCTCAGACTGGTTGAGTTCAGGTAGCTGCCCCTGGCTCTGACCGAAACAGCGCTGGGTCCACCCCATGTCACCGGATCCTGGGTGGTCTGCAGGCAGGGCTGACTCTAGGTGCCCTTGGAGGCCAGCCAGTGACCTGAGGAAGCGTGAAGGCCGAGAAGCAAGAAAGAAACCCGACAGAGGGAAGAAAAGAGCTTTCTTCCCGAACCCCAAGGAGGGAGATGGATCAATCAAACCCGGCGGTCCCCTCCGCCAGGCGAGATGGGGTGGGGTGGAGAACTCCTAGGGTGGCTGGGTCCAGGGGATGGGAGGTTGTGGGCATTGATGGGGAAGGAGGCTGGCTTGTCCCCTCCTCACTCCCTTCCCATAAGCTATAGACCCGAGGAAACTCAGAGTCGGAACGGAGAAAGGTGGACTGGAAGGGGCCCGTGGGAGTCATCTCAACCATCCCCTCCGTGGCATCACCTTAGGCAGGGAAGTGTAAGAAACACACTGAGGCAGGGAAGTCCCCAGGCCCCAGGAAGCCGTGCCCTGCCCCCGTGAGGATGTCACTCAGATGGAACCGCAGGAAGCTGCTCCGTGCTTGTTTGCTCACCTGGGGTGTGGGAGGCCCGTCCGGCAGTTCTGGGTGCTCCCTACCACCTCCCCAGCCTTTGATCAGGTGGGGAGTCAGGGACCCCTGCCCTTGTCCCACTCAAGCCAAGCAGCCAAGCTCCTTGGGAGGCCCCACTGGGGAAATAACAGCTGTGGCTCACGTGAGAGTGTCTTCACGGCAGGACAACGAGGAAGCCCTAAGACGTCCCTTTTTTCTCTGAGTATCTCCTCGCAAGCTGGGTAATCGATGGGGGAGTCTGAAGCAGATGCAAAGAGGCAAGAGGCTGGATTTTGAATTTTCTTTTTAATAAAAAGGCACCTATAAAACAGGTCAATACAGTACAGGCAGCACAGAGACCCCCGGAACAAGCCTAAAAATTGTTTCAAAATAAAAACCAAGAAGATGTCTTCACATATTGTATTTATATATTTATATTTATATATATATTTATATAATGGTACAAAATGGCTGGGGGTGTGGCCATGGATGGAGGGAAGAGTAGGCTGGCCTGTGGCGTGGGTGGGAGGAGAGGGGACGGAGAGGGCACTCGGCCCGCTGCAATCTGACCCCTCTCTCCTCAGGGCAGGAAACACAGAGTCAGACAGTTTGGGGGGGTCTTGGGCCAGGGGTGGAGGGCTCAAGGGCACAGGGCCCAGGCTGAGGCAGGGCGGGCAAAGCGCCTGGCAGGATGAAGGGCAAGTGGCCCCCCAAACACAGAGGCCCTGGCCATGGACCCTGGGAGGTGACCGGGGTGAGTCAGGGGCCTGTTGTCAGCCCCAGAGGAAGCGCTGGACCTGGCCGATGGTGGGCCGAGAGGACAGCACCAGGCTGGGAGAAGTGGGGCGAGTTCCCTTTGTATTACAGCTGCCAGTGCAAGACCAGGCCCTCCAGGCCAGGAAGGCTAGGGACGGGTCCTGGTAGAAGACACCCTGTCTAGAATGGCCCTTGGTCCTGGAGGTGGGGCGCAAAAGGCCTCAGCCAGGGAACTGCCCTGCCACCTCCCGAGGCAGGAAAGGAAGTGAGAAAAGGAGAAGTTTTTTTACTCCTGGGGCCAAAGTAGGGGGACAAACACCCAGTCGTATATGGCTTCAGCTCTGACCAAAGGCGGATAGGGAGCTCTCCTGGGTAGGAGCAGGGAGCCAAGGGGGAGGCAGTGGCTGTGCCTGGGTGGGCACAGACAGATCTGGTACATGGCCCTGAGCCCTGGGCAGAGGGACAACCTTGCCGGTGAGTGGGCAGGCAGAGAGGAGGCGGCAGGATGCTGTTTCCCCGATTCCATCCTCAGGGAGTGGAGACTGGAGGGGAGGTGCACTGACTCAGATGAACTGTTCTCCCCCTTCTTTGATAAGAAGTAGGTGGCAGCAGCCTCTGGAAAAGTCAGGGCCCTGGAGGTTACCTGGCCCAGGGCTACTACAGCCACAGGCCCCAGTGGCACCATGCCACCCCTTCCATGGCTCCACTCAAGGGGGCCACACAGCCACCGCCTCTTCCTCCTTTCCTTCATCCCAAACTGGGACAAAAGACTTCAAGTTCTGGCTAAGATGTAGCAGCAGCGGATGCCCGGGCATCCAAAGTGGAAAGCCAGGGCCCCGTGTCACCGGTGTGGGCAAACACACATGCACGTGCACACATGTTCTCCCTGAATCACTCAGCAGCAGACAGGCTGCCGCCCTGGGGGTCTCAGCCCTGCTAGGGCTCACCAGGTGGAAGCCTAGGTGGTCTGACCTCAGTTTAGGAGTGGGTCATTTACGTCATCTTACCATTTGGGGACGAGACAGGAATGGTATCCCTTAGGGACCCAGAGACACTGCAAACAGTGGGTGGCCATGTAGGGCTGCATGTCCCTGGGTCCAGGGGAATGGAGGGAGCAATAACTTGAAGAAGGGGGGAAGGGTTTCTTTTATCCTTTTTTTTTTGTGTGACTTCTATCAAAACACAGAAATACAGCACACGCACAAACCAGCACAA